GTATTTTATATACTTGAGGCAACTGAAGAACTGACTATTACAATCTACCCAAGACATTTACTTAGGCAAAGGTAGGGATTAGCATATTTACACATTTGTCATGTTTCTTCAGAAGTAATACCTGCCAGGATATGCTATTAAACAAAAGGGCACATATCTAGTTTAGTTATCTTTTGTTTATTCTTTATGGACATGCAAATACTATAGTAGGACTATTTACTTTCTAGCTGTAGTCATTTCATTCACTTGAAGTACATAATTCAAGTAACATGTTGCTTAGTAAGTTACCTCTTGTTTAAGCATATGGAAATCAAAAAATATTTTGTGACACCTTAAAAACATACAAAACAGTTCCTCTAAAATAATTTATTAACATGTTTATTTGTATTTATTATTTACCCCTTCCCACCCCACCAAGAGACCTGCTTTTTGTTAAAAATGTATGTGCATGATATATGAAATACTTGATAATATAACATGATTTACTGAATTCTAATTCTCACACTACGCACTTAACTATCAAAATATTATGAAAGGTAAATAATCCAGGGAACACATTTTATTTTACATCGGAAAATATTTACAAAAATTTTGTTAAAGTAGCCTCTCTGGGTGCATAGCATTCGCTTGATGCCTGTGAGTTTAGACTCCTGCTCATTCTGATAGAGACCAATGCAATTCATTTGCATTGACTTTCTATTGCAGAGCTTTGGAACCAAGGGAAGGATCCAAACATAGCTCCATTTTATCCAATCAGAAGGGCCGCTTAGTGCTAAACTCTGATTCGTCCATTCCTCTTTGCATCCATCCAATCATTAGGCCACTTTAACAGCCAATCAGCGGCGTAGATATGCACCAATCATGGAACAGTGCCGAAGCACGGCCTTTGTGTCGGGGGATGTCAGCGCGTCGGCGAAAGCGCCCACCAATAGAAAAAGTCGTTGGTGTATGCAAATAAGGGTTCTATGACGCAGAGACGCAGCGTGAAGCGTGCCTATAAAAACGGAGGCGACGCGGGGGCTTGGAGCGCAGAGCGGTTTGGTCGTTCGTTGGGCGGTGCTGGTTTTTCGCTCGTCGACTGCGGCTCTTCCTCGGGCAGCGGAAGCGGCGCGGCGGTCGGAGAAGTGGCCTAAAACTTCGGCGTTGGGTAGGCGTTCGTAGGTTTACCCGCGGCTTCAGCGGCGGCCTTATCTTCGGGGCGTCTTTCTTAGGTGAAAGAAAATGGCCCGAACCAAGCAGACTGCTCGTAAGTCCACCGGTGGGAAAGCCCCCCGCAAACAGCTGGCCACGAAAGCCGCCAGGAAAAGCGCTCCCTCTACCGGCGGGGTGAAGAAGCCTCATCGCTACAGGTAGGTCGGGCGGGGGAACAATGGCCCGGCGGGCGTCCGCTCACTCCTCCCCTGCTCGCTGCAGGCCCGGGACCGTGGCGCTTCGAGAGATTCGTCGTTATCAGAAGTCGACCGAGCTGCTCATCCGGAAGCTGCCCTTCCAGAGGTTGGTGAGGGAGATCGCGCAGGATTTCAAAACCGACCTGAGGTTTCAGAGCGCAGCCATCGGTGCGCTGCAGGTAAGACAAAGGCCTGGAGCCGGGGGAGGGCTGGGATTAATAGTGCGGCTCTCGTCCTCAACAGGAGGCTAGCGAAGCGTACCTGGTGGGTCTGTTCGAAGATACCAACCTGTGTGCCATCCACGCTAAGAGAGTCACCATCATGCCCAAAGACATCCAGTTGGCTCGCCGGATACGGGGAGAGAGAGCTTAAGTGAAGGCAGTTTTTATGGCGTTTTGTAGTAAATTCTGTAAAATACTTTGGTTTAATTTGTGACTTTTTTTGTAAGAAATTGTTTATAATATGTTGCATTTGTACTTAAGTCATTCCATCTTTCACTCAGGATGAATGCGAAAAGTGACTGTTCACAGACCTCAGTGATGTGAGCACTGTTGCTCAGGAGTGACAAGTTGCTAATATGCAGAAGGGATGGGTGATACTTCTTGCTTCTCATGATGCATGTTTCTGTATGTTAATGACTTGTTGGGTAGCTATTAAGGTACTAGAGTTGATAAATGTGTACAGGGTCCTTTTGCAATAAAACTGGTTATGACTTGATCCAAGTGTTTAACAATTGGGGCTGTTAAGTCTGACCATACATCACTGTGATAGAATGTGGGCTTTTTCAAGGGTGAAGATACAAGTCTTAACCACAGTGTAACTTACAGTTTCCTTTAAAAAAAAAAAAAGTAAACCTGGCAGCTATAGAATACACTATGTGCATTTATAATAGCTATTTTATATATTGTAGTATCAACATTTTTAAATTAAATGTTTTACATTCACAAGTGGTGGGGAGTCTTGTCATTAAGGTGTGTGTAATTTAGAGTCCAGTTGGTTTTCTTCTGACTGCACTTGTTCTCATAGTAGTAAAATGCTATGCGCATTTATACCTTGCATAAGTCCTCATTCTACCACATGTTAACCCTCTAGCTGATAATGCAAACACTAACTGGGGGATTTTATTTATAAGGGCTCTAGAAAAAACGAGTTATTCACACCAGCATCATCTTAACTAACATTCTGAACTAGTTAGTGCAGCTTTTCATTGTGTTGTGTGGTTGGTCTCATAACTAGGTTGAGTTTTTCTCCTCTGCTGAGGAAACAGTACCGAAGTTCTTTTTCTTGTGGCATTTGTATTATAAAAACTTGGTGTGGGGGAGGAGCACAAAACTCCAGCCCACTGAACCTCTGCCAATTAAGATGGTGTTGGGTTAGGTTACATCTGGTTACTGTCCTGGGAAAATCATTTTTATAGAGATGGCCTTCCAAGTGGTTTTAAAATTTACTGAAGTTTTTAGGTCAATTATGTATGTTGACTAAATTTACAAATAAACTTGTTTATCCAACTAAGTGTCCAAAACCTAAATTGAATGTACTAAGTTTTCACATGTCCCATTATCTAGGTCCTTGTATACTAATGTTTTGAACTTAGATCATTTCAGGTGTTGTTTGGTGGATAAAGGAACCTTTTATTTATAAAGATACTGTAGAAAGCATGTGAACAGCTCTCTGCTTGATTAAGATGCCATAATAGTGCTGTATTTGCAGTGTGGGCTAAGACAAAGTATATTAATAAGCTTTTCAGCCCCCCCACTCCCGTTCCGTAGTGTAGAAGCCCACAGGTGTAGAACTCAGTCTTAAACTTCAGTATGAAACCAGTTTCCTTGTGCGATGATGGCCACTAAAGCATAGTACGTGGATGTCAGTGAGACAGCATGAGAGCCAGCAGTCATCAAAGCGTTCCACGTTTGAAGTTAGCAACTGCTTAAAGTTATACCCCATTAAAATTGCTTTCTCAAAAGTTTGGGTTAGTTTCAAATGTGATATTTTGGAGGGAAGGTAAAGTAGGTATCTTTCAGGTCGTGATAATGAGCTCCTATGAAAGGATGCAATATAATGACCCGCTTTTCTAGAAAGTTCATAATCAGCTCTGGAACAAGCACACTTGATTCCTCACTGTGCTTCAGAATGAGATTAAGATCAGATGTTGGAACGTGCTATGCTGTAGCGTGTCTGGAAACAAAGTACACAAACCTGGCTACGGTGATGAGTTAGCTTCTGCTTACTACCTGTGACAACCCAAGTGGGTGACACTAGTGAACCTTCTCCAGTCTGCAGGCTGGCATAGAAGGCTCTTAGATTATATTGGGCAGCTTGCAATCTGCCGAAGCAGTGACTTGCATTTCCACACTTGGCTTGAGCACTCAACCCAGAAGGCGAAGATAGCTTTTGGTTGTAGGCGGCTTCCTGTATGGGATATCCCTCGGTAAGGGTAAAGGAGCAGAGGCAAAGGAGAAAAGCAGAAGTTGCAGCTGATGCAGGTATCCTATGCCCTTGATGGATGAGACTAAAATAAAATTTTTGAAGTTAAGATTTTCTCATTTCTCAATGGTTTTCATTCAA